TTATAGCATGTTTCCCCTTAAAATGTGCTTAAGTACTTTTTTATTGTCCCTCTTCTCCCACTAAACTGCAGTTTCCTGAAGGCAAAGGTTTTCTGTTTCCCTCACCACTGTGCACCCTCTGTATGGATGTTTGTTGACTGAATGAATGAATACAATGAAAGAACTGGAGGTAGGAAATAAAGTTGTAAACTTGGTTAGTAAAAGGCTATGCAATTTAGGAAAAGTTGACTTTAAAGCAGAGGGATTTTGGGGGTCCTGTTTCTTCTTTCATTTGTCCATGGAATAATGTCTAACATTTATTGAGTACTTTCAAGCACTATACTAAGTACTTCACAGGTACTATAGAATTTAACTCCCGAGCAACCCCATGGGGGTAATCAAGCTTTATTAACCTCATCTGTCAACAGCCATCAATGGTGGAGAGCCACAGTCAGGTTTAAGTAGGCCGTATCCAATTAATCCAAAGTAATCGACACCCCGTCAGTCAACAATAGCTGTTTCATCAACGTACTTTTCGGAGAAACCCCCTGAATTCCCCGCTTTACCTTTCTATCTTGGGACCGAAACCTACTCGGCGGTTGCTAACCCTTAAGGGAGTTTCCTGGAGAATGTGAGCACCCTTGGTGGAGGAGCAGCAGCTGCTCAGATCTAGCAAGTCTGAGACGAACCGAGCAAGGCAATCTCAGGACTCCCAGAGTGCCGGGGAGGAAGGAAGAAACAGGTCAGTTGGCGCGAACTGGATTCTTGTGCCTCTGGGTGACGAAAGGTGAAGGGATTGTACGCTTCGCCCACGCCAGCCTGGGGCTCGGGATCTCCTGACCCGACGGGGAACCACGGTGCGTTTCCCCAACTACACCGCACGTCACGGACTAAGGCGACTTAGTCCCGCCCACCTTCACCGCCCCATTATCAGTTTGGCGCTAGGACCCCACGACCCTCAACTCGGCCCTCTCCTCCCACTCGGGCCAGATCCGGCCTTCGATTGGTGCTCGCGGGCGTGATTCCCGCCCCCGCCCCTTCCGTCATTGCCAAGATGGCGCCGGTCGCGGTGGCCGCGGAGGCTAGAGTCGGAGAAAGAGGCGGAGGCAGTGGCGGCCGCGAGGGGAGGGGGAGTCCCGTCTGACTGAGACGGCAGGCCTGGGCGGGCGGGCGGGGGTGCCGCGAAGGGCGGAGCGCCGGGCTGGGGATGAGCTAAGCGGGCTCAGAGCGCCGCGGCATTCAGCCCCTCGTGTTCCGCTACCGCGCGTGCGGGATTCCGGCGCCGCTCTCCGAGCTCGATCCGCTGCTCGCACGGGAGCCAGCTGGGTGGTGAGTGCGGGGGCGGCGACCCGGGCAGCGGTTTTAAGTCCAATTCTTACTGTTTTCAATACAGTTATTTCTCAAACTCTGAGGCTGCGGAGTTCACACATTGAAATCTGTCATCTTTTTCAGAGAGAAACTTTCGGTAATGTGTAAGTAGTTTTTGGCTTTCATTTTGATTTGTAAGTGGGAAAATGTGGTTCATTTTTCAAATAGGCTTGGGAAATCCTGAGTTAAGCAAAGTTTATCGGCTGCCTTTATCAAAAGACTGCTGAGGATTTAGTATTTTTATATATATAGTAAGTATCCAAAGAGACCTATAGTGTGTATAAGGGGAGTACTAGTCTTTTACTTTCCTTTTAGATGTAACCTTCTGTAATGGAAGATGATTGAAGACAAGGGGCCTCGTGTTGCTGACTACTTTGTTGTAGCAGGATTAACTGATGTTTCAAAGCCTCTAGAAGAAGAAATTCACTTCAATGATGCTTGTCATAAAGTAGCTAAACCAAAAGAACCTATTACAGATGTTTCAGTTATTATCAAATCTCTTGGGGAGGAAGTCCCACAGGATTATATCTGTATTGATGTTACCCCAACTGGATTGTCAGCTGATCTTAATAATGGAAGTCTTGTGGGGCCACAGATTTACCTTTGCTATAGAAGAGGAAGAGATAAGCCTCCACTTACAGATCTGGGGTAAGTATTTTTTTAAACGACTTACTGTTATTTTGTGTATTTATTTTTAAAAATTTATTTTTAGGGTTTTATATGACTGGAAAGAAAGATTGAAACAGGGTTGTGAAATTATTCAGAGTACTCCCTATGGGCGCCCCGCAAATATTAGTGGGAGTACCTCATCACAAAGAATTTATATCACTTACCGAAGAGCCTCTGAAAACATGACTCAGAATACGTTGGCTGTCACTGACATATGTATTATTATACCCAGTAAAGGAGAAAGCCCACCACACACGTTCTGCAAAGTCGACAAGAATCTCAATAACAGTATGGTAAGTGACTTACTTGCACTGGTAACATTAACATTAAATGATATTTCTATTTTTTTAAATCCAGTGGGGATCAGCAGTATACTTGTGTTATAAAAAATCGGTGGCAAAGACGAACACTGTATCTTACAAAGCTGGTAAGTGTAATTTTTCATGCAATACTTCATATTGATGACCTAATATTTATTGTTGTTTTTATAGGCCTAATTTGTAGATATCCTCAAGAAGATTATGAGTCATTCTCACTACCGGAATCTGTTCCTCTATTTTGTTTACCAATGGGTGCAACCATTGAATGTTGGCCATCAAATAGCAAATACCCTCTGCCTGTATTTTCTACTTTTGTTTTAACTGGAGCCTCAGCTGAAAAGGTATTATGTGTTTGACAAATTGTATCTACAAATATATTTACTGGATATATTACTTGTTTTGCAGGTTTATGGTGCTGCTATTCAGTTTTATGAACCATACTCTGAGGAGAATCTCACAGAAAAGCAGAGACTTCTTTTGGGTTTAACATCAGCAGATGGGAAGTCTGATAGTTCCAAAACAATTCATACTAACAAATGCATCTGTCTTCTTTCTCACTGGCCTTTTTTTGATGCATTCAGGAAGTTTCTGACTTTTCTGTATCGTTATTCCATCTCTGGGCCTCATGTCCTTCCAATTGAGAAGTAAGTTAAGTGTTCTTGGTTCAACATTTGACTGGAATCACTTACACTTTTGTTTGTTTTCAAGGCATATTTCTCATTTTATGCATAAAGTTCCTTTTCCATCTCCTCAGAGACCACGGATTTTAGTTCAGGTAAGGTTTTTTTGTTTTTGATTGGGGGACCTTTTCAAATTCTTTATTTTAAATCTTCTTCCAGTTATCACCACATGATAATCTGATTCTCAGTCAGCCTGTGTCTTCACCTCTTCCACTAAGGCAAGTAAAACCTCATTTCTATTTATTTTTCTTTTTAATTATATATTTTTGTTTGGATTGACAGTGGTGGCAAGTTTTCAACACTACTGCAGAATTTAGGCCCTGAAAATGCTGTGACACTACTGGTGTTTGCAGTAACAGAACATAAAATTCTTATCCATTCCCTACGGCCATCCGTGCTTACTAGTGTGACAGAAGCATTAGTGTCTGTGAGTATCACAGTTTCTTATTGGCAGTCAATCTAAATTCTCTCCTATCTTTTGTTTATCCAAGATGATTTTCCCTTTCCACTGGCCATGCCCGTATGTTCCTCTCTGCCCACTGGCTTTAGCAGATGTCTTGAGTGCACCATGTCCATTCATAGTAGGGATTGATTCAAGATACTTTGATCTCTATGATCCTCCACCAGATGTCAGTTGTGTTGATGTAGATACCAACACTATTTCTCAGTAAGTACATTTTAGTGATTCTACATGTATATACAAATATATTCCTGTTGTTATTTAATCTTAGAATTGGTGACAAGAAAAATGTAGCCTGGAAGATACTTCCAAAGAAGCCATGTAAAAATCTGATGAACACACTGAATAATTTGCATCAGCAATTGGCAAAATGTAAGTGGATAACTTAATTAAAGGAGGTAATTGGAGAAAACACTAACACTGTATGTCTTCACAGTGCAGCAGAGACCGAGAGATGATGGACTCATGGATTTAGCAATAAATGACTATGATTTTAATTCTGGAAAGAGGTTGCACATGATAGATTTGGAAATCCAAGAGGCATTTTTGTTTTTCATGGCCTCTATTTTAAAAGGTTACAGATCATACTTAAGGCCAATAACACAAGCCCCATCTGAGACAGCCACAGATGCAGCCTCTCTCTTTGCCCTACAAGGTGAGTGACTGCATAGTTTTAAAGCTTTCAGGGTATTCTGACATTATATATTTTTGTTGAACAGCTTTCTTAAGAAGCCGGGACCGGTCACATCAAAAATTCTATAACATGATGACCAAAACACAAATGTTTATTCGCTTCATTGAAGAATGTTCTTTTGTTAGTGACAAAGATGCAAGCCTGGCATTTTTTGATGATTGTGTAGATAAAGTAAGTAACAGTACATCTACAATGCCCTAACTTTTTTTAATATATGTTTTTAAAACTCCTTTAGGTGGATATGGACAAGAGCGGTGAAGTACGACTTATAGAACTGGATGAATCTTTCAAAAGTGAACACACTGTTTTTGTAACACCACCTGAGATCCCCCACCTACCCAATGGTGAAGAACCCCCTTTACAGTACAGGTATTCAAGAGGCAGAATGTTTGAGATTGAAATTTTTTGTTTTGTTTTGTTTTTTCTAAAACAGCTATAATGGATTTCCAGTTCTTAGGAACAATTTATTTGAAAGACCTGAAGGATTTCTACAAGCAAAGAAGAACAAATTGCCTTCAAAATCAAGTAGTCCTAATAGCCCTTTGCCCATGTTCAGAAGAACAAAACAGGTACTTTATCACATTCTTCATGTAATCAAATTATTTATTAGTAAGATCTTTATATTTTTTCCAGGAAATTAAATCAGCCCATAAAATTGCAAAGAGGTACTCTTCCATCCCTCAGATGTGGTCTAGGTGTCTACTGCGCCACTGTTATGGACTGTGGTTTATTTGTCTCCCAGCTTATGTGAAAGTCTGTCATTCAAAAGTCAGGGCTCTGAAAACAGCATATGATGTGCTTAAAAAAATGCAGTCAAAGAAGATGGATCCACCTGATGAGGTAACAATTATTTTATTGTTGTTATTTTATTTTGTTTCGGTACAATTTTGAACTTGTATTTCAGGTATGCTACCGCATTCTTATGCAACTCTGTGGACAATATGATCAGCCAGTGCTTGCAGTTCGAGTGCTTTTTGAAATGCAGAAAGCTGGTATTGACCCCAATGCCATTACTTATGGTTATTATAATAAGGTAAATACCTTGGTTTAATGGATAAAGAGTATTTACTAATTATTTTATTTTGTTGAATGAATAGGCTGTTTTGGAAAGTACCTGGCCTTCAAGAAGTCGTAGTGGCTATTTTCTTTGGACAAAAGTAAGAAATGTTGTTTTAGGAGTAACACAGTTCAAAAGAGCTTTAAAGAAGCATGCACACTTATCACAAACAACTCTCTCAGGTAAGGGATGTATGTGTTTTACTTGTTCTTCAGTAGTAAAATGCTGTCAAATTGTGTTCTTAAGCAGATGGCAGTGACCTGGATGCTGTTAGTCATGGCAGCATGGATAGTGGTCATGGGACACACACTGTGGAGCAGGCACCTTTTAATACGGGTTTAATCAAAGTATATGCTACTGATGATAGATCTAGTACAGGTTTGTGTATGCTTATGTATACATTTATTATAAATAGAGTTTTGTTTATTTTTGTTTTTACCAGGTGGCCAGTCTGATCTTGGATATAATTCATTATCTAAAGATGAAGTTAGAAGAGGGGATACATCTACTGAAGACATTCAAGAAGAAAAAGATAAAAAAGGGAGTGATTGTAGTTCCTGTAGGTATTGTTTAAGTTGATATTGTATAAAATTTTATTAACATTTTCATTTTCATCTTTACAGTGTCAGAGAGTGAGAGTACAAAAGGAAGTGCTGATTGCCTTCCTAAGCTCAGTTATCAAAATTCTTCCAGTATCGTTCGCCTCACTGGTACAAGTAACAACAGTGCTGGTAAAATATCAGGAGAAAGCATGGGTAAGTTGAATAGTACGCTTGTGTTATGTGCGTCATGGCTAAAAGCACTTTACTTGTTTTTCAGAAAGCACACCTGAGCTGCTCTTAATATCATCTCTTGAAGATACAAATGAAACACGAAACATTCAAAGTAGATGCTTCAGGAAAAGACATAAAAGTGACAATGAAACTAATTTGCAGCAGCAAGTGGTCTGGGGAAATAGAAACCGTAATCTTAGTGGAGGGGTACTGATGGGATTTATGCTCAATAGAATTAACCAGGAAGCAACCCCTGGAGATATAGTTGAAAAATTGGGAGCTGATGCAAAAATTCTTTCAAATGTTATCTCAAAAAGCACGAGACCAAATACTCTTGATATTGGGAAGCCACCTTTAAGATCAAAAAGAGACAGTCTAGAAAAGGAATCTAGTGATGATGATACACCTTTTGATGGTTCTAACTATTTGGCAGATAAAGTGGATTCTCCTGTTATTTTTGACTTAGAAGACTTAGACAGTGAAACAGATGTATCAAAAGCAGGATGTGTTGCTACACAAAATCCCAAGAGGATTCAACGTATGAACAGCAGCTTTTCAGTAAAACCTTTTGAAAAAACTGATGTCGCAACAGGATTTGATCCCCTCTCTCTTTTGGTTGCTGAGACTGAACAGCAGCAAAAAGAAGAAGAGGAGGAGGATGAAGATGATAGCAAAAGCATTTCAACACCATCTGCTAGGCGTGATTTAGCTGAAGAAATTGTGATGTATATGAATAACATGAGCAGTCCTTTGACAAGTCGTACACCAAGCATTGATTTACAACGGGCATGTGATGATAAATTAAATAAGAAAAGTCCACCATTGGTCAAGGCATGCAGAAGATCTAGTCTGCCTCCTAATTCTCCTAAGCCAGTGAGACTTACCAAATCTAAAAGTTACACAAAAAGTGAGGAGAAACCAAGGGATAGACTTTGGTCTTCTCCAGCCTTCTCACCTACTTGCCCATTTAGGGAAGAATCTCAGGATACATTAACCCACTCATCACCTTCATTTAACTTAGATACACTACTAGTACCTAAACTAGATGTTCTAAGAAACAGTATGTTCACTGCTGGAAAAGGAGTTGCAGAGAAAGCAAGCAAATGGTATTCAAGATTCACCATGTACACCACATCATCTAAGGTAAGTTTGGTTAGTATTTGCTACTTTTACTGACAAGAAATTAAGCTTATAATTATGTCCTTAGGATCAAAGTTCTGATCGTACCAGTCTTTCTTCAGTGGGAGCCCAGGATTCTGAATCTACCTCTTTAACAGATGAAGATGTCTGCCATGAGTTGGAAGGACCTATCTCCTCTCAAGAGACCAGTGCTACTTCAGGGACTAAGAGAATTGATCTCAGCCGAATAAGCCTGGAAAGTTCTGCATCCTTGGAAGGTTTGTCCAAACAGTTCTGTCATACTGCATTTGTTTCTGTTCTTTGTTTTTCACTAATGAACAGGATCTCTGTCGAAGTTTGCCTTACCTGGGAAATCAGAAGTGACATCTTCCTTCAACGCGAGTAATACAAATATCTTCCAGAACTATGCAATGGAGGTACACTTTTGTGCAAAAGAGAATCTTCATATCTTTCTTTATAAAGTGCTATCTTCTCCCACAGGTTCTCATCTCAAGTTGCTCTCGGTGTAGAACTTGTGATTGTCTTGTCCATGATGAGGAAATCATGGCTGGCTGGACAGCAGATGATTCAAATCTCAATACTACATGCCCATTCTGTGGCAATATCTTCTTACCCTTTCTGAATATAGAAATAAGAGATTTAAGACGACCTGGAAGGTAATGATATTTTTTTCCTTCATGTTTAAGGATTCTCAAAAAGTTCCTTCGATTCACATTACAGATACTTTCTAAAGTCAAGCCCATCAACAGAAAATATGCACTTTCCATCCTCCATTTCAAGTCAGACGAGGCAGTCTTGCATTTCAACATCAGCCTCTGGTCTTGACACATCTGCTCTCTCTGTTCAAGGGAATTTTGATCTAAATAGGTAATTATGATTATGTGGAACTATATTTTAACTGATACACTTTCTTCTTTTTTCAATTCCCAAGCAAATCTAAACTGCAGGAAAATTTTTGCACCCGAAGTATTCAGATCCCTGCTAATAGATCAAAAACAGCTATGTCTAAATGTCCAATATTTCCAATGGCCAGGAGTATTAGTACTTCTGGCCCCTTGGATAAGGAAGATACTGGAAGACAGAAGCTCATTTCTACAGGCAGCCTGCCAGCTACTTTACAAGGAGCTACAGTATGTATTTTGGTGTATTTTTTTATTTGGAATTTGCCATTTATGGTTTTTATTTATTCAACAGGATTCTTTAGGTTTAGAATGGCACCTTCCAAGTCCCGATCCTGTCACTGTTCCGTATCTTAGTCCTTTAGTGGTATGGAAAGAACTTGAAAGCTTATTGGAAAATGAAGGTGATCATGCAATAACAGTAGCAGACTTTGTGGACCATCATCCAATTGTTTTTTGGAACCTGGTATGGTATTTCAGACGTCTTGACTTGCCCAGTAACTTACCTGGATTGATTCTTTCTTCTGAGCACTGTAACAAGTATTCAAAGGTATGAGACTAAAAATTAAAAGGCAATGAATGGATCATTAATGAATGTTTATTGTATAACACAGATTCCCCGCCACTGTATGTCTGAAGATAGCAAATATGTTTTAATACAAATGTTATGGGACAATATGAAGTTACATCAGGATCCGGGACAGCCCTTGTACATTCTCTGGAATGCACACAGTAAGTGCCATCATAGAATGCTGACTTTGTTCTTTATTTTACTGTACTACTTTTTGTCTTACAGGTCAAAGTCGTACTCTTTTGTTTGAGAGTGAGTGTTTGATTTTTTTAGTGCTACCTTCTTTTCCTTCATCTGTTCTTTTGTTCGTTTACAGCCCAAAAATATCCAATGGTCCATTTATTGCAAAAAAGTGATAACTCATTTAACCAGGAACTGTTGAAAAGTATGGTAAAAAGCATTAAAATGAATGATGTCTATGGACCAATGAGTCAGATTTTAGAGACACTGAATAAGTGTCCACATTTTAAAAGACAGAGGTAAGTCCTTCTCTTAGACGAATATATTGTTCCTAATATTTTCTCCATGACTTTTTCTCCCTAGGAGTTTATACAGAGAAATACTATTTCTCTCACTTGTGGCACTGGGAAGAGAAAACATTGATATAGGTAATTTAGCTTTATATCTAATATGTAATATTTTATTCTTTTATTTCTTTATCAATTTCTGCAGATGCTTTTGATAAAGAGTACAAGATGGCATACGATCGTCTCACACCTAGTCAAGTCAAGAGTACACACAACTGTGATAGACCACCAAGTACAGGGGTGATGGAATGTCGAAAAACCTTTGGAGAACCTTATCTTTAAGATGTATTTGTATGTGTAAACATTCAATGTATATTGTATAGTCAGTGTATAAAATAACACTTTTAGACTCTAAATATTTTTTCTTCAATTTTTGAAAATACAATTTGTAAATGGTTCAAAAGACTCAGACAGCTTATGTACAGAATGTTTGAAGAAGAGAATAGTGACAAGTGGGGAGAAAGCCACTTTGTTTCTCATTTCTTTTTTCTTCTTCTTTAACTCCCCTGTAATAGGAAATAAAGTATTTTTGTGATGAGGAAATCCCTAAACAAAATTAGTTGCCATAAAATATGACAACTGCTTTATGGTTTCTTTTGGAAGAGACAGATTGAAAAATCATGAATGGAATCTAAACAGAAATGTCAGATGAACGTATTTCCTGTTTTCATAGACTATTCAAATGTTTTGACCATGAAGTTGTATTATACATATTTTAAATTGTTTATAGTAAGTTGATATTTTTTTAATTTTTAAATTTAATATAGCAAACTTAAAATGAATTTAAACTTAAGCAAGCAAGCGTGTATTTTCCTTGTCTGCTGCTATTTGAAGTAATTAGTACAGCTGCAGATCTCTCTGTGTATATCTATCTATATATATATTTTTTATTACTTGGGAGAATGAATTTTAAAATGTCAGTGCTAGTGTCAAGTGTTGTCCTAGGATTGCATGTTAGTACCCCTAAGCCTGAGTGTGGGGAGTGAGTTATGCAAGGGTAGCGTGCACTGCCCAGACTGACTCATGGAGCCTTGTGCAAGGAGAGCCAGAGAGGTTCACTATACCATGACTCCAAAATTGTCTCTATTGCTAATAGATACGTATAGTATACAGGGAAAACAGCTTATAAATCCAAATATCAATTTAAATTTTAATATTCTACATGAAAACTTACATTGGGAAATATGCAGACAAGTGATTATATTCCAAATTTTACCCTTATTTTAATATCTAAAATATTGGGTATGATGCAAATTATACTATAGAATATTTATCTGAAATATGACTTACTGGGGTATTCTGTTAATACTATATATAAATATTCAGAATTTTTTTCAAAAGTAGAAAAATTCCCCTCTAAAAGTACAGCCAGATAGATTTTCATCCATATTGAGGAACTTAGCTTTTTCAACAAGCTTCAGAATCTGAAGTCTGTAGAATCTAAAATACAGAAATATCCAGAAATCAGACAATAAATTGAAAGTTTAGACATCATGAGTATTAAATAGCTTTAAAAATATATTTTTAGTCATATTATTTCTAATGTAACTTTCTTTGGGTAATTTCTGGTAAGGAAAAACATCTTTTGGCTGCTAGAATTAGTTATAGATTTTCAATATGTGTGTGTGTTTGCACACATTATCATTAGTGAAGGAATTCCCTAGCCAGCTTTAAAGAAGGAAAAAATGGATAGTCCCAAATTAGGTGTATAAAGCCAGTAGAGTCCACGACACTTGGACTGGAGGTATCTTGGAGTCCTGAGACTTAGAATCAGTTCAGCTGCAGAAAACCCACCTTTTGAGTTCACACCATTAGTGAATAGCACCATGCTGAAACATTTCACAGCTTCCAACTCTGGGAAATAATGGAGAGAGTTTAAAAATGTAAAACTTCAGTTAGTTTGGGGCTGAACTTGCTTACTTGAAAAATCTGGTGCTAGGCACATATATCTGCCTCTCCTTTGTAAATACCACTCCAATATTATTCTTTACTATTCAGATCCAAGCTTCATGTTCTACTTGTTCTTCATGTTCTTTAAATCATTTGAAAGTTGTCAACTGAGAGAAACATTTCAGAGGGGGGAGGCTTTTGGCACTGGTGATAAACATCCCTCCAAGAGAACCGTCTGGGGTTCTCTTCTATTTGTGGTTGGTGGTTTTTATTCTTTTAAAAACAGCTTTCATTGTTGTTTACTTTTTGTGTAATACAAACAAAATGTAGGAATCATAGTTTATTGATTTCAAATGGCTGACAAAGAATGAGTAAAACCATTCTTTATGGTTTTACGATTCAGACTCATTTGGAAAAGCGAATGTAATTTTTACCTCCTCTTTCCACCCCAAGTTTTGTTTCTGCTTTTGGAGAGGGTTGTATTTCCCCTACTTTTAATCCCTAGGGAATATTATTGCACAGATTTAGTCTTAAAACCTAAAACACAAATACAAAGTGGTAAACCTGTTCAAAAGAAAATTAAAATGTGAATCATTCTTGAGCTGGGCGTGGTTGCTCATGGAGGCCTGTAATCCCAGCACTTTGGGAGGCTGAAGCAGGGAGGATTGCTTGAGTCCAGGAGTTCAAAACCAGCCTGAGCAACATAGAGAGACCCTGTCTCTACAAAAAAATTTTTTAAATTTGCTCGGTATGGTGGCTCATGCTTGGTAATCCCAGCTACTCGGGAGGCTGAAGCAGGAGGATCACTTTGAGCCTGGGGGTTTGGGGCTGCAATGAGCTGTGATCATGCCATTGCACTCTAGCCTGGATTACAGAGCAAGACCCTGTCTCAAAAAAAAAAAAAAAAAAAAAAAAAAAAACCAGAAAATATCAATCATTTAAAATAACTCTATACAAACTTTTCTTCAATTTTCTGTTAACCATACATTTTGGAGAATAATGGCCAATCATGTTGGAGAGAAATGCCCTTTTGCTACAGCATCTGTCTTTTATTTTCTTACTCTTAGTTTTGTTTATATGTTTAAATGGTTGACAATAAACCATGTCCTGTGCTGATGTAGCTTGTTTACTACGTCCTACCATTATGTTCTA